AGGCAGGCGGAGCTGTGAGGCCGAGTTCGGGGGGAAGGGGAGGACTCCTGAGAGCCCGTGGCCAGGCTCAAGGTGGCTGTGTCCTCACTGGCTCTAGTCCTGCAGGCCTGGCTCTCCAGAGGAGCCTGCCAGCTCCTCTTCTGCCCCCTCACAGGCCTGAAGGAGACCCTCCAGATGGGGATCCAGGCCTCTTTCCTCCAGGCCAGCCTCAGACCCTACGGGGGACGGTTCTGGGAACGTCCTCTGTGCCAGGTGTCTGGGGACTGCTAGCCTTCTGGGGGGGCTGGATCCTCAAATCGTGAGCCCCAAGCAGTCCCTTTCCAAGGGATTGGAGTGAGAACCTCGTGGGGCAGAGCCAGATCTACCTAGGACCCAAGGGGAGTGTCTCAGGCAGGACCCCCACAGGCAAAGACACACACACTGGCCACACACTTGCCTTCGGATGTGTGCCAAGCAGCTCAAAAGGATTTAAAGTCCAGCCAGGTGGGGTGGCTCACACCTGTAATCCCAGCACTTTGGGAGGCTGAGGTGGGCAGATCACTTGAGGTCATGAGTTCGAGACCAGCCTGGCCAACATGGCAAAACCCCATCTCTACTACAAATACAAAAAAAATTAGCCGAGCGTGGTGGCAGGTGCCTGTAATCCCACCTGATTGGGAGGCTGAGGCAGGATAATCGCTTGAACCCAGGAGGCAGAGGCTGCAGTGAGCCGAGACCATGCTACTGCACTCCAGCCTGGGTGGCACAGCGAGACTCCGTATCAAAACAAAGAAAAAGATTTAAAGTCCTTGGGAGAGGTGGAGTCCACACCTCTCTTCAAGATGTGGCATGAAATGGTGAACAGCTGAGCACACAGGGCAGGAGGGCCCCGGGGGACCTTGGGCAGCCCGGGAACCAGCATGGGGTAGCAGGACTGACCGGCTCCCGGGGCACCTTGGTAATGCTGCAGGTGTGGCCAGTTGATCCCCTGTGGAGACAGTAAAGATTAAGAGGATCATAAACTGCGTCCAGCGGCTGCCCCGGGAGAAATCTCCTCAAGCCAGAGCCTGTGCTGTGAGGGGCTTCGGGACCTTGGGGCAGCTCCTGAGTTCAGACAGAGTTCAGGAAGGGAGACAGGGGCACAGAGAGACAGAGGTTCATGGACTGAGGCAAAGGCTGGGCCAGGCTCAGCAACCCAGGCCTCCCGCAGGCAGGCAGAGGCTGCCCTGTAACCCATGGAGACCAGACCAACAGCTCTGATGAGCTCCACAGTGGCTGCAGCTGCGCCTGCAGCTGGGGCTGCCTCCAGGAAGGAGTCTCCAGGCAGATGGGGCCTGGGGGAGGATCCCACAGGTATGGCTTCTCCTGGAGGTAGGGTTGGGTCTGCCCTGGCCCAGCCCTGCCCCCTGCCCCTCAGGCGTGAGCCCCTCGCTCCAGTGCCGCGTGTGCGGAGACAGCAGCAGCGGGAAGCACTATGGCATCTATGCCTGCAACGGCTGCAGCGGCTTCTTCAAGAGGAGCGTACGGCGGAGGCTCATCTACAGGTGAGTGCGGTGGGCCCTGCTGGGCGTCTGCCACTGACCCCTGGGGTCTCCTCTTCACCTGCAGGTGCCAGGTGGGGGCAGGGATGTGCCCCGTGGACAAGGCCCACCGCAACCAGTGCCAGGCCTGCCGGCTGAAGAAGTGCCTGCAGGCGGGGATGAACCAGGACGGTGAGGCGGGGGCTGGCCCGGGGGGAGGTGACGCGTGTCGTCCTGACCCTTCCTGCCTCCCCAGCCGTGCAGAACGAGCGCCAGCCGCGAAGCACAGCCCAGGTCCACCTGGACAGCATGGAGTCCAACACTGAGTCCCGGCCGGAGTCCCTGGTGGCTCCCCCGGCCCCGGCAGGGCGCAGCCCACGGGGCCCCACACCCATGTCTGCAGCCAGAGCCCTGGGCCACCACTTCATGGCCAGCCTTATAACAGCTGAAACCTGTGCTAAGCTGGAGCCAGAGGATGGTGAGTGGGAGAGCAGCTGAGGGCACAGCAGGGGCGCTAAGATCACAACCTCCTCCTCCAACAGCTGATGAGAATATTGATGTCACCAGCAATGACCCTGAGTTCCCCTCCTCTCCATACTCCTCTTCCTCCCCCTGCGGCCTGGACAGCATCCATGAGACCTCGGCTCGCCTACTCTTCATGGCCGTCAAGTGGGCCAAGAACCTGCCTGTGTTCTCCAGCCTGCCCTTCCGGGATCAGGTACCTACCGGCCTGCCTGCTGGGGAGCTAGGCTGCCATAACAGGCACCCCTGTCTGAGCACAGGTGATCCTGCTGGAAGAGGCGTGGAGTGAACTCTTTCTCCTCGGGGCCATCCAGTGGTCTCTGCCTCTGGACAGCTGTCCTCTGCTGGCACCGCCCGAGGCCTCTGCTGCCGGTGGTGCCCAGGGCCGGCTCACGCTGGCCAGCATGGAGACGCGTGTCCTGCAGGAAACTATCTCTCGGTTCCGGGCATTGGCGGTGGACCCCACGGAGTTTGCCTGCATGAAGGCCTTGGTCCTCTTCAAGCCAGGTAACTGAGTCTCTGCCCAAACCTTGAGTGGGGTGCTAAGCTCACTGGTGCTGCTTCTCCCCAGAGACGCGGGGCCTGAAGGATCCTGAGCACGTAGAGGCCTTGCAGGACCAGTCCCAAGTGATGCTGAGCCAGCACAGCAAGGCCCACCACCCCAGCCAGCCCGTGAGGTGACCTGAGCATGCGCCCACCCACTCATCTGTCCCTGACCTCTAACCTTTCTCTGCCTCTCCCACACTCTCCCAGAGCTCACTGATTAGACAGCACAAGGGTCTCAGTTCAACAGCATACAGCCAACATCTATGGTGTCCCAGGCACAGTGCCAGGCCCCGGGAGTGGGGACCAAGATGTACATAAGACAAAGCTACTGCCTTCTAGAGACAACCGGCAGTGACCTCACTGAAGACAAAAACTGCCCTAGCCAGGTACTGAGGGTTGCATGAATCTGCAGGAGACAGAGATCCCCTTGCATGGGAAACATAAAGCAGAATTGGGAGGGACTTTGTGGAGACAGGGCTGGACTTGAAAGGAAGAAGAAGTCTAAAAGAAAACATCATTTGCAAAGGGAGAGAGGGGCAAGCATGATATGTTGTTAGAACAGGAGCCCACTTTGAAGGTATAACAGGTTCCTGCCAGTGAGAAATGGGGAGAATAAGCCAGAAAAGTACCCTAGGACCAGCCCGTTCAGGACTTTGAATGCCAGCCAAAGGCCACGTCTGACTTGGGAGGCAGAGGGCAGCTACTGCAGGTTTCCGAGCAGAGGGTCATACACAGGGCTGGACCTCACGCAGACTGGCATGGCCATGGGTCCAGAGGATACTACTGGGAAGGGGATGGCAGCTACTGCCACCTTCCAGATGGTTCCATGGAGTTCTGATCTTTGGGCATGGCCAGGGGAAGCAGAAGGGAGACTCTAGGAGTTGAAATGGGTCAGACCCGGTGTTTGGGTGAAGGTAAGGAATGAGGGAAGAGGAGCTCTTTGGGAGAAGACATTGTTAAAAATATAAAAAGGAA